CGAGTAGCTGAGACTACAGGCGCCCGCCACCACGCCCAGCTAATTTTTTTGTATTTTTAGGAGAGATGGGGTTTCACCGTGTTAGCCAGGATGGTCTCGATCTGCTGACCTCGTGATCCGCCCGTCTCGGCCTCCCACAGTGCTGGGATTACAGGCATGAACCACCGCGTCCGGCCTGGAATATTTTAAAATATGCAGATTATTAACCCCGACACTTTTGAAAGTCCTTTGTAACCAACTTCCTCCTCAATATAAAATATTAATGTAATTTGGCCGGGTGAGGTGGCTCACGCCTGTAATTCTAGCACTTTGGGAGGCCGAGGCGGGTGGACTGCCTGAGCTCAGGAGTTTGAGACCAGCCTGGGCAACACGGTGAAACTCCGTTTCTACTAAAATACAAAAAATTAGCCGGGTGTGGTGGCGCGCGCCTGTAATCCCAGCTACTCAGGAGGCTGAGGCAGGAGAATTGCTGGAGTCCGGGAGGCGGAGGTGCAGTGAGCCGAGATCGCGCCACTGCACTGCAGCCTGGGGAACAGGGCGAGAATCCGACTCTTTAAAAAAAGAGAAAAAAATTTAAGTAATTTAATTTTTTATTTTTTTCCGCCCCCGCCGTCCCGCCCCTAGCATTAATTTTTAAAACTCGCTTTAGACACCGTTTGGAGGGGGCCAGGTGCTGAATACCTGCTGATGTAATGCAGTGATTTTTTGTTTGAGGGCCACAGGAAGACCCCTTGTGGCTGTTGTACTGGCATTCCCTCTTCATAGCAGGGATGGTGCCTCTGGACATTTTCCGACAGCAGGGATCGTTGGGTGAGGTTAGCAGCGCCAGCCCGGGTTAGCGGAAGCAGCCTTCAGGTCTCCTAGGAGAGCAGGTTTATGAGCATGCGCAGCGGATTTTCCGTTAGGGAAGCCGATGGGGCGCGGCTCCTTGGAGCATGCGCACACAAACTTTCCGCTAGGAATCAAGCGAGCATGCGCACACAGATGTTAGGGTTCGGGCGAGCTATTTGGAGCCTGCGCAGTCAGATCCGAGGACATGTTGACGTCGTCCGAGAGTCTTAAAATCCTGCTCTGGCCGGATTCCAGACTCGTGGGGGAAAGGCTGGTATGTTCGTTTTATAACAGGAGTTTTAGCGTCCTGTAATTCCTGGATCATGTTTTTGTCACAGGATTTCAACAGATCACATGGATCAAGGCCTTAGGGAGGTGGTTGGGGATTCACGTATGCCCTGGACCATCTGGAGCCCAAGTTGCTGCAGATCCTGTCACCACGAGTGGACACCCTCTGGCCACCATAGCAAAGAAGTCTGCAGGCAGGAGGTAGGCAGTAGGGCAGGACTGCTTATTCTGTAACACCCAGCCTTTTTTTTTTTCTTTTTTCAAGATGGAGTCTCGCTCTGTTGCCTAGGCTGGAGTGCAGTGGCACGATCTCAGCTCACTGCAACCTCTGCCTTCCCAGTTCAAGCAATTCTCCTGCCTCAGCCTCCCAGGTAGCTGGGATTACAGGTATGCACCACCACGCTGGCTAATTTTTGTATCTTTTCTGAATTTGTGGCTTGTTTGTTTTCAGTTTCCAAGGCAGGAAAGGTAAAGAGACAAAGAAAGTGCCTTGTACAGATGCAAACGGAGGTGTAGACTGTGCAGCTGCCAAAGTGGTGACAAGCAATCCAGAGGACCATGAAAGGCGAGTGTGGTGCAGGATGTGGCAGAGGCCATAATGTTTAAAACTCTACCGATTAATTTTCTAGGATCTTAATGCAAGTCATGAACTTGAATGTGCCGATGAGGCCTGGCATTCTTGTCCAGAGACAGAGTAAGGAAGTGTTGGCCACACCCTTAGAAAACAGAAGGGACATGGAGGCAGAAGAGGAGAACCAAATAAATGAGAAGCAAGAGCCTGAGAATGCTGGAGAAACTGGTCAAGAAGAGGTGATGTGTTTTTCTACTCTCAAAGAGCAGTTTTGTTTATATTGTTTGTCCCATTCTCTTGCAGGATGATGGTTTGCAGAAAATACACACATCTGTCACTAGAACTCCTTCAGTTGTTGAAAGCCAAAAAAGACCTTTAAAAGGAGTGACATTTTCTAGGGAGGTAATTGTTGTGGATCTTGGGAATGAATACCCTACACCTCGAAGCTATACTCGAGAACATAAAGAGAGGAAATGAAGCTCAAAAAAGGGTAAGAGTGAAAGAAAATGTAACGTTTGACTAACGTTGAAAGACTGAGGGTACAAAATCATGTTGAAACAACAAAACAATGGGGAATTAAGCAAATAAAGATATTATTTTACCTTTGTGCAGAAAGGAGTGAGCCATGTGCAAAATTCTGTAAGTAAAATACTTAGAGCTTGAATATAATTTTTTAAAAATTCAAATCTGAGTTCAAGAAATTGATTGTATTGCCCTTAAAACTATCTACTCAAACACTGTTCTGGCATGTGAATAAAGTGATTTTTGTTTGTACAAATACCTATTAGGTACATCATATTCAAGGGGGAT